CATCCAGAAAACAGAATGTGAAAAGGGACTGGAATGAAAGCAACCTGTACTGGGTGCAGAGGTGCTGTCGATAAAGGATGAGGGATGGGAAAGGAAGACAGAAGAAAGGCCTAGAAGATCAAAGGAGAAGGGTGTTCAAGGCTGCAGGCAGCACTGGAAGCCAGGCCAGCTCAGTTGACCACCTACTCTGGGCACATCCCCAACCCAGCCTGTCCCTTCAGGTCGGATTTGCAATTCTCCTGCTCTCCCTCCTCCTAAACACAAACAGGAGATTTACACTCTCAAAGTCTCTCCCCACAAATGACTTATTAATCACAAAGGGAAAAATTGTAACTTTGCAGTGGCACAACCTGGTCAATGCCAGCTTAACCAAGTGACCAAAGTGGATATTCAGGGAAGGCTCTGGAAGGGCATTTGGGGGAAGTGTAGAAAGGTTTTGTGAGGAGCACTCTGAATGACGGGGGTAGGAAGCCTTGGGGACTGAGGAGTCTACCCTAACAGGGCAGGGTCCAGAGGGGGAAGGAGGGGTATGTCTCGGGGGAAGGGAGAAGTATTGAGGTGGGGGAGGTTCTGAGGTTTGAGTGAGGCCCTGGGGAGGGACTTGACAGTTTGGGTGACAGGAGGGTCAGAATAGGGTCAGTATGGGATGTGTTGGGTGGGTAAAAGCTGGGTGAGTGCAGGGCTGGGGATAGGGTCTCCAAGGACAGTGAAAGGGTCGGGAGTCGCGGGCGAGGGCTCTAGGGCAACGGCCAGTGGAAGGGGGGGCTCCTGTGGCGTGAAGTCAAGCCAGCCCGAGGGTGAGGCGATTTGGACAGTCCGACCTGTGGCGGCGGGAGGGCGAGGGTGGCGGAGGGCGCGAGGTAGGCGGCGGGGCGTGCCGGGGCGGGGCCGGGGCGGGGCCGGCACCGCCCGGCGGGTCCCCCCGCGCTCCAGGGGGCGCTGTGAGCCTGGGCGGCCCCAGGCCGGGCGGCGGCCGCTCCCAGTGAGCGCGGCCCCTTTTCCGGGTTTCCTCCGCCTCCTCCTCCTCTCCTCCTTCTTCTCCGCTGCCGCCGCCGCTGCCCCTTTCCCGGCCGGTGGCTGCCGCTGCCGGTGCCGCCGCCGCCGCCTCCTGGGGGCCGCGAGCCGAGCGGAGACCGCCGCGGAGCGCGAGCGCCGCCCGCCCCGCCGCCCCGCCGGCCGCTCCAGGGCCGGGCCGGCTCGGCCGGCGCCCCCCGCGCCCCCAGCCCGCCCGCCCCCGCGGGCCCGGCCTGGCGCGGCCGCCCGCCGCCGCGCTCCTCCTCCTCCTCCTCCAGCGCCCGGCGGCCCGCTGCCTCCTCCGCCCGACGCCCCGCGTCCCCCGCCGCGCCGCCGCCGCCACCCTCTGCGCCCCGCGCCGCCCCCCGGTCCCGCCCGCCATGCCCGGCCCGGCCGCGGGCAGCAGGGCCCGGGTCTACGCCGAGGTGAACAGTCTGAGGAGCCGCGAGTACTGGGACTACGAGGCTCACGTCCCGAGCTGGGGGTAAAGCCGTCGCCGCCCCCCGCCGGGCCCGCCTGGCATTTATGTGTGTGTCTTCCTTTTACAGTAATCAAGATGATTACCAACTGGTTCGAAAACTTGGTCGGGGAAAATATAGTGAAGTATTTGAGGCCATTAATATCACCAACAATGAGAGAGTGGTTGTAAAAATCCTGAAGGTGAGTGTCCTATGAGTGGTATGTAACATTTTGTCTCACTTCTGATTACTCTTGTGTATTTAAGCCAGTGAAGAAAAAGAAGATAAAACGAGAGGTTAAGATTCTGGAGAACCTTCGTGGTGGAACAAATATCATTAAGCTGATTGACACTGTAAAGGACCCCGTGGTAGGTGCCAAATGGTTGGGGGAGTATACTAGTACTTAAAAAGCATTAATATTCTCTTTTACAGTCAAAGACACCAGCTTTGGTATTTGAATATATCAATAATACAGATTTTAAGGTGCGTATGCTTTTCTTTCTGGCATGGGGTTAATTAACTTTCTGTTTTCTGGAATCTGTTTCAGCAACTCTACCAGATCCTGACAGACTTTGATATCCGGTTTTATATGTATGAACTACTTAAAGTAAGTGGTGTTCATAAACCATTAATTTTTTTCTTACTATTATCTGTGCTTTCTTACCTAATAGGCTCTGGATTACTGCCACAGCAAGGGAATCATGCACAGGGATGTGAAACCTCACAATGTCATGATAGATCACCAACAGAAAAAGGTACCATTACAGCCAGGCAGCAACAAGCTTGACTTTCACATGTTTTTTTCTGTCCTATTTGTAGCTGCGACTGATAGATTGGGGTCTGGCAGAATTCTATCATCCTGCTCAGGAGTACAATGTTCGTGTAGCCTCAAGGTACTTCAAGGGACCAGAGCTCCTCGTGGACTATCAGGTAAACTTGTTAGCAGAGCTATTCTGGGTTATCCTTGGCTAATGCGTTGTCCTTATTGCCTCAGATGTATGATTATAGCTTGGACATGTGGAGTTTGGGCTGTATGTTAGCAAGCATGATCTTTCGAAGGGAACCATTCTTCCATGGACAGGACAACTATGACCAGGTGAGCAAATGCTTTCTGGTTCTTATTTATTTCAGTGATTTGGTCAGTTTGTTTTGTGTTTCAGCTTGTTCGCATTGCCAAGGTTCTGGGTACAGAAGAACTGTATGGGTATCTGAAGAAGTATCACATAGACCTAGATCCACACTTCAACGATATCCTGGGACAGTAAGTAAGAGAGAGAGAGAGAGTGCTTTACCTCTGGTTACTAATGCTTCATTTTTCTTCTCAGACATTCACGGAAACGCTGGGAAAACTTTATCCATAGTGAGAACAGACACCTTGTCAGCCCTGAGGCCCTAGATCTTCTGGACAAACTTCTGCGATACGACCATCAACAGAGACTGACTGCCAAAGAGGCCATGGAGCACCCATACTTCTGTGAGTCTCCAGGGACTGTGTTCAGGGAGTAAGATTGCCTGACTTTCCTCCTGCTTTCTTGCAGACCCTGTGGTGAAGGAGCAGTCCCAGCCTTGTGCAGACAATGCTGTGCTTTCCAGTGGTCTCACGGCAGCACGATGAAGACTGGAAAGCGACGGGTAATGCGGCATTGATGCTTGCCAATAAAACCAACCAACCAAACACAAACCTTGAAGGAAAACTACAGTGTGATAAAAAGAAATTCTTATCATTCCTTCTAAATGCACAGAAGAGTAAAGACCTAAAAGTCTGTCAAAAAGCAAGAAAGAAACTCCCCAGTGCTAGTCTCCAGGGAGCTGTCACTGTGGCAGCATGGGGATGCACCTAGTTCAGGATCTGAAGGAGCTCTGCCTTTGGAATGCATGGGAGATAGAGACTCGGAGTTGTTGTACATTTACCTTTGTTTAACAGGGCACCACTGTTGAATTAACCCATTCAGTCAACAAGCTCTGAATGTCTGACTTCCTATCTATTCCATTGTGGTCTGGGTTTCCTTTGGTGAAATTCAGGCTCAAGTCTTAGCGAAATGTCAGCAGTCTATACTGACACACCAGCCTCATTTACAAAAAGGAGATATTAAAACAGTGACAGTATTTTTTTTTTAAGCTCTTTACAAATCCACGTTTTATGTATTTTTTAATGACATGAGCTCTCCAGGAAATGTACCTCATCCCCGCAGTTTTCCTCCAAGTGGATTCATTTGGGAGCAAACTGCAGTCACTTTCACAAGAGTCCTCTTTGATGTCAGGAGGGATCACGAAACCTTGCAATGCCATGAACTGGTCCATGGTTATCATCAAAAGTTCCATGCTAAGTGCATAACTTGGAGCTCACTATAACCTTTGTTGATTTCCCTAACCATAAAATCTTGTTGCTATTTTTTTGTTGCTTTTTCTTTTTTTTTTTTTTTTTTTTTTTTGGCAGCCTTGTAAGGAGAACTTCACCATTTCCCAGCACATCCCTATGTGTGCGCCTATTTTAATGCACCTCTCTGAAACAGAGACCTTTTTGTTCACAACCATAACTAAAGCTGGAAAGTCAGTCTTCAGGCAAGGCGAGGGAGGAAAACATCCCATTAGAATTTTTTCAGGAAAGACTTATGGAAAAAAATATCTCTCTCCCACCTCCTTTTATCCCCATGAGACACAGTTTCCCACTGTAATCAGGGTAATATGCATTTGTAAGTTCTGATATGTGATACATTTATGTGATGGCAAAGATAAGTCTGTCTTGCATGCAGGTACTAGAGTTGTGTGGGCAGGGTCATCTGAAACTCAAGCAACTCAGAGGAATATACAAGGGGCTTGGGGAAGAAAATGGTGCTCCCGGAGCAAGTGTTGGATCCATTTTGCAAACCTTCATGTTAGCAGAGAAAGCTAGAGTTTGTTTAAACAAAAATAGGGCTGATTTCATTTTGGGGACTCAGGAGCAACATGGTTTGTAGGCAGTCCCCTCACCCCAGCTGCAGGGCCATGCCACAGCTGTGGGGACTTCACACACCTAGGCTAGAACTAGAGGTGTCTACCACATCACCCTTTAAGATTTCTTTATTAACTATTTAATAATGCCATACATTTTTATAAGGTTAGATGTTTGTTTGAAACATTTGTTTACATTCCATATTCCAATAAAATCTTATTGGTATTGGTAGCAGATCCTACTCTAAATGTAGATTCTATTTTTGTCGTTTGGTCTGTGGGAACTTAAAATACAAATGAAACTCTTCTCTTATTATAGAGTTGAGTTTATAGAGTAAAAAATAAATAAGATCCCAAAGCCAAGGAATGCATTCAGTTAAGGTTCTCATACCAATGCTGCCTGCTTGCATTGCACATTCTGTATACTAATGTAAACATTTGTTCTACCTGAAAATCAAAAGCAAGATGTGAGCTCTTTGGCTAAACCTGTATTGATATGTCAGGCAGCAAAACTCAGTGTTTGAGATTATCAAAAGCCTTCTAATATGCCCTTATAGGCAATCCTGAAGCATTGGTTATCATCAGGGAGATGTGCCACTGCGTGTCTTTCCTGCTCCCCCTCCAATCTCCTTTATCACCCCACCCCACTCCTCAGCCCTCCCTTTTTTTTTTTAAGTTGCCTGTCTGGACCAGGCAAGAGGTGCCTACTGGAGGGTCTTGGTGAAGCGGTAACTCCATTCCTTTCCCTTGGGTCCCCCAAAGGTAATAAAAGTACCTGGAGGAGAATAGTCAGGTGATTGACCTCTGCCTGTCTCTCTGACGGTGATGTAGGTGCAGACACCGCCTGCCTGCCTTGTCCTGGGGTTTTGTAACTGCAGCTTTGACACAGGCATTCTTCCTTTGAAGCACACAGCTTGCTTTTCCAGCACCTAGACTTTTACCTCTCTTCATGCCTTAGACTTAGACCATAACTGGGCTTGAAATGCTCACCCCTTCCTGGGTCTGGTCTTGGCACCTAGGCTATTCCTTTCCAAACTGAAGTGAGTCCAGTTTCAGACCATCTCTTTTCCTGTCTCCAAAAACCATTTTTGTTTCCAAACCTAGCTCCCCCGAAATTTTAAGACTATTTACCTAGATTCGGAGATGGTCTTGGAGAGTTCCAAAAGGGGTGTGTGTGTGTCTGTGTGTGTGTCTGTGTGTGTGTCTGTGTGTGTGTCTGTGTGTGTGTCTGTGTGTCTAATATTTAGACTAAACCATGGTAAATGTACGCACCCAGTATCCTTTTCAGTTAGCATATTCTTTCTTAAACTCATCTCAGTACTTTTCATTTGTTTGCTTCATTATCTTAAACAGGTTAAAAGTGCCTATGATAAGGACTTAATTATTTCCTAAAGAAAAGCAAAAAATGTGGGGAACAGGGTAGTGTTATACTATCATCTCAGGTACTGCCTATGTTCAAGAACATAGACCTGGTATGGTGAGAACAAAAGGTTCCTATGCCAAATCCAGATGGCTATATCATTTGTTGGCTACAAGTGAGCCTGACTGCAAGGTTTGCTTCTGCTGAGAAATCCCATGGTGAGAGTAGAACTCATGAAGTGCTGAGTCACATTTGCACCTCTGGTGTGGTGGCAGTTCACTCTCCCCTGGATGCTGTCAGCTGGCCTTGCTTTCATCCTATCCCTGTAGGCAGGGTAGGTGGCTGGGTAGGAGAAGCTATTGAGTGTATGACGCAGACCAAGCTTTCCTGGGCCTTCTCACCAACTAGAGAAGCGCTGATGTCGTTCATTGAGGCACTTAAACACCAGTCACTCAGCCAGGCCTCCTCCCAGACATTCTGTAACATGTCAGCACTCACAAGGTTTAAAGCAAATGTGTTCCCTTGCAGAGAGGAAGGTGCTCTCAGACTGATAGATTAGAGGAGACAGACAAACTCGTAATCCTTGGGGACTTGAAGAGAGTGGCTAGGGGAAGGGCTGTTAAAAGAAAAGGGACCAATAAGAAAATCCATCTAAAGGTAGCTCTTGAGGAGGAAATTAACTTCTTGAGGGGATAAATTAGAGGGTACCAAGTTTATGTTCTGGAATGTACCCTGGGGAGGGCGCTGCCCACTGGATTGGTCCCAGTGGACTGAAAGGTGGTGCTCTCGAGTCAGGCGCTTAGTCCCAGAGAGAGCTGGGTGCCGCGGGGCTCGTGGTCTGTGCCTACTCAGGGAAATGACTTAGGTTCTCCCAGGTGCTCTGTTGATAAGGATGGAAGCAGAACTACTTTGAGACACAAGCAACAATTGGAAGAGTTTTTTTATATGAACTGAAATAGATCTAAGAGAGCCTGGTTAACAGTTTCCTTTAATACCAGTTCAGATTAAATGGTTACTTTAGGAACCTGTGTTACTGTGTGAGCACCCACAGAAACAAGCAAACTTATTTCCTACAAAAAATGAGGGGATAATAACCGATCAGAGTCACAGTCGTTTCAATATAAACCCTTCCGAAAGCAAAAGCAGGGACCACATGAGCACACAAGAAGCCAAAGTTTGTCAGTGATCTTAATAAATTAAGACTGAGTAACATCCTGCCTTTAGAAAAAAATAACCCCGAGGTGGAGACCAGGGCAGGGGAGGTGGCGGAGAAGCATCGGGCCAGATCAACCGTTAATAACATGCTTCTGAGCTATGTGGATGTATAAATGAAAACACCCCCAACTAGGTATTGTAGAGGCTGGAAAAAGATGTGATGGGATTATACAGGTGATGCATATTTTTGTTTTGAGACTCAACAATGTGCTACAAATGTGATACTTAACCCTGAACTGCATGTATTGGGGATTGTTTTTTAAAAAGAAAAAAAACAACTTTGAATCAATAAATTAACAGTTTTTCACTTGCTGGCTCTTCTTGCTGTAAATGGTGACTAAGAGGTTGGGACAGAAATCTTGACAACTAGTGGAAAACTTGGATAATCTTCAAGGACCATGGAGCCTTCTGTTTCCTTCTGTTTGCAGAAAAGCAACACTGCCTGGGTTGTGATCCTTTACAAGTGACTACTTCAGACACAATTGGCCACCTCTTTGTATCACTGGATGACTGATGTATGATTTATGTGCTGCTGCCCTTAGAGGGAAGAAAAATGCCATGTTAAATCCTGTTTTCTTAAATAAAAATGTTGACAATAACCAGCCTTCCCAAGTGGGAGACAAACCATTGCTATGAGGACCTTAACTTGTATTTCCTGTCTCTTTGGGGGAGAGGGGAGGGATAAACCTTGAATTGCAAAGATGTGTGTTACACCTTGATGTGAAAACTTTCCTTTGGCAGAAGTGGGGCTAGAGTGGTGTCCTGTTGGGAGTGTTCCGTTTTTATGTACTTGCTTCTGAGTCGCGCCACTCAGACACCTGCCTCTTGGGATTGACTGTTTTAGTGCATGACTTTAACCTTGTGGCCTGGTGCTCTGCATTTGTGAAACACTCTCCCTAGCCCCATTCCTTGCAGCACATGCTATTATTTGGCAGGTGGTGGTATCTTTAATTAATGTGCTTTCTTTAATTAGTGTGCTTTCTTCTCACTGAGCCTCTGAAGTTGGGTGCTTGGAATCAGCTGAAGTGTTTAAAGGCAAATATAGTCATTTCTTTCTTAACCTCATGCACCATGCAGCCCTTCTCAAATCAAATACTACGCAGTGGAACCCTTCCTTTACCCAAAGAAAGTTTTCATGAAATGATTTTGTGTGTGTGACAGCTTCCCAGGTGCATAGTCCTTCCTCAGTACTGTAGTGCTGTTCTGGGAGGCACTGCTTCTAGAATTCCACTGCCGGCATCTCACCACCCACTTGCTATGCTGGACCTGGAAGGAGAAATGAGGTTTTCAGGCCATGCCAGGCAGCTAGCTGTTTCCAGGGGAGAGTTAAAAATATTTGAGCTCACTTACTGCTCTTTGTTTATTAGTGGACTCAGCCCTTTTTCTGAGTAAATACAGACCCCGTCTTAGTCCTAAGACACCTCAGATAATCAGGTCAGGTCTGAGGGGGACCTAGAGCTGACTGCTGAATTTGTAGCTTGACTGGCACAGAATGGTCAAGAGGCTCTGAGGCTTCTCCATCAGCACCCTGGACCCGAGGGATGGGGTAGAGTGGAAGACCTGGTCACAACACACGTGGTGCCCAGAGCACCCGTCCTGTGACAGAAGGCCGTGCTAGAGACCATCTCTGTCATGATAATCAGAAGAGGAAGGCAGAGGGTACTGTTGGAAACCTGAACTCAGCGAGTTCTCACAGGGTTCTCCACCAAGTGGCATGGGAGGGCCGAGCTTGCATTCTAGCACAGGCCCTCCTACACGTGGAGGCCTCCCCTCGCCCGCTCAGGTTGATTAATGACGTCTTTCCCTCCTCCCGTCTCTTTCCCCAGGTCTGTTGCGGTTCTCCCACTTTTCCATAAGCAGAACAAGAACCAAATCAAACGTCTTAACGCGTATAGAGAGATCACGTTCCGTGAGCAGACACAAAACGGTGGCAGGTTTGGCGAGCACGAACTAGACCAAGCGAAGGGCAGCCCACCACCGTATATCAAACCTCACTTCCGAATGTAAAAGGCTCACTTGCCTTTGGCTTCCTGTTGACTTCTTCCCGACCCAGAAAGCATGGGGAATGTGAAGGGTATGCAGAATGTTGTTGGTTACTGTTGCTCCCCGAGCCCCTCGACTCGTCCCGTGGCCGCCTGTTTTTCCAGCAAACCACGCTAACTAGCTGACCACAGACTCCACAGTGGGGGGACGGGCGCAGTATGTGGCATGGCGGCAGTTACATATTATTATTTTAAAAGTATATATTATTGAATAAAAGGTTTTAAAAGAAACGTATGGAGAGTTTTCAGTATGGAAAGGGCCG